AGACTTCATAAAAAAAAAAAAATAAATAAAAAAAGAAATGACCCAAGCTGAATAACTTTAAATTGTGTAAATACACAGACTTCCTTATCTTCTTAAGTTTTCTAAATTGTTTGATGGCTGAAGCAAAAAGTATAACATGGCCTGAATGTGGATCTCAATGTATATAGATGAAATATTTAATACAATTATATCATAAGTGGAAAAAACAAGGGACTTACAAGAAGGTAAGGTTTCTACTTTTGTATTGAAGTGATAGAATATGGACATCAGCTGATCTTTTTTTTTTTTTTGAAACGGAGTCTCACTCTGTTGCCCAGTAGTGCAGTGGCGCCATCTTGGCTCACTGCAACCTCCACCTCCCTGGTTCAAGCAATTCCCCTGCCTCAGCCTTCCGAGTAGCTGGGATTACAGGCGCCTGCCACCACGTCCGGCTAATTTTTTTGTATTTTTAGTAGAGATGGGGTTTCACCATGTTGGCCAGACGGGTCTCAAACTCCTGACCTCAGGTGATCCACCCACCTCCGCCTGCCAAAGTGCTGGGATTACAGGCATGAGCCACTGGGCCCGGCCAGATCTTTGTGGTGATAAAATAGTTCTGTTATCTTGATTGCAGCGGTGGCTGCAAGAATCTACAGGTATGATAAAACGGCATAGACTACACATTGTACCAATGTCAATTCACTGGTTTTGATTGTGTACTATAGGGCAATATTAAGTGAAGAGTACACAGGACCCTTTTTAAGTATCTTTGCAACTTCCTGTATGTCTAAAATTATTTTAAATCCAAAAGGTTTTTAAAAAGAGGACAAAAAAAAAGAATAAAAGAGAACTGAAGGGGCATCATCACAGGCAACTGGGGAACCCCCTTTTCAATCTGGAGGCCATACGTGAGGGGAGATGGTGCTCAGAGAGCACAGGTTTCCAGCCTGGAACCTTTGGCTCAGGCCCTAGTCTCACCCTCCAGTGACATCACAAAGCCTCAGAAGCCCCACCGACCATGCAGAAGTTTTGCTAACGGAACTATCATCTGTGTTTGTATTGGAAGCAGTTGTTTGGCCTTGCTGAGCAAACGTCTATGCCTTCTCCATTACATCCAAAGGAGAATAGCCCCATGTGAAGAATGGAATCAGTAGATGTTTGGTCGCTGTACCATATCCACTCCTAGGATACAACAAGAGCAAGCCCAATTCTCTTGGTGGTGTGGGCAGTCGGCTTGCACCACGTACCTATCTCAGCTCTTTTTGGAAGCTTATGTCCTCCCCACAACTTCCAGCTTTCTTATGGGACAAGGGTACACTCACCACTGCCATATCTAATCCTGCTTGCCTGGTAAATGTTCTCTTCTTCTTTACACCCCTGATGACTCTGGTCACTCTACTCATCCTGGTCTGGAAAGTAACCAAAGACAAAAGCAACAAGAACAGAGAGACACACCCAAGAAAGGAGGCAACATGGCTGCCATAAAGATCTGGATCTCTTGGTGGGGACTCCACTGAGGTGAAGACCTGATTGTACAAGAGAGGCACGGCCACTGGAGCTGTCTCAGAGCCCAGAGCCAGGGGAGCCAGAGCTGCTTTAGCCACCCTGTTCCTCCATTGCCAGATGTCCCCCCAGGCCTCATTTCCTTCCTCTGCCACCATCCCTCTTATAATGCACTCCTCCTGCGGTTCTTTGGCTTGTCCCAGCTTCTGAGTTTGAATGTCTTTTTTTTTTTTTTTTTTTTTGTGGATCTTCAAGACTGAAATAGTAAATGGCTCTTGATTTCTGCACTAACAGAGGAAAGAAACAAGTACATGGAAAAGTAAAAATTGATTACAAAGCCTAAATTTTCCTCTATAAATTGGGCATGTGCTGACTGTGGGATATTGAAATTATTGGGAGCTCACAGCATCTCAAGTTATATAATGAAGCTATTCTGGAAGCTCATTTCCAGAAGATCCTTAAAATGAAATGGCTCACTCTCTGCTGAATTGTAGGTACACTCTTTCCTCCTCTTCACTTAATGCTGGGAGTAAAATGTATTTTTTTTATTAAGAAATGATTTGAAGTACCATACATTTTTCTCTCCTCT